GGACTCAGGCTAGGACGGCATTTGGACTAGGTAAAAAAGAAAATCTTCAGTTTTGTGCACACAAGTTTTAAAATACATTGTACAGATTTTTTTTTTTTGGATACACACCACTCTTTACAGGATCCGCGTTATATCTGCTTTCAGTAACTGGCTCTCCTGTCCGCATCCAGTAAGGTTTCCACTCTTCTCTCCGTTGACTGCTGAAGTTACTGAAACAGCAACCACAAATGGCCTTACTAACCTACTTATTTTGCAATTAAACTTTTAAAAGATATCCCCCTACTCCTCCCCTAGGGTGGAACAGAAATGGCTCCGCGGCGTTGGCAGCTCGTCTGCGAGGGGACCCTGGCTCCCCGAGGCTGCAGTCCTTTTTCTTGGACAGAACGCCCCGCAGGACCGTTCCCTCCACTTTCCCCCGCACTAAGGCAGCGCACCGCCAGCACACACAGCGCTGGCGCCCGCATCGCGCCGCACCACACGCGTCTCCGGCTTGAGGAGCCAGTCACCGAGACCCGGAGCGGGAACGAGATGTAAACACGGAGTGGGGACATGCAGCCCGATCTGAGAAGGCGGCGTGAAGAGTAGACACAGCCTGCGCCAGGCGGTTCTTATTTACCCAGCACTTACACTCCAGGGCAAGCGGGCCCAGGCAGCGCACTCTTGGAGAAGGATGCACTGGCGCAGAGCCTGGACCTGCTGAAGCGGGAAGGAGGAGCTAGGGCTGGGGGCGGAGCTTTCACACGCGCACCCTCTGTTCCCTCCCTCCCTCCCTCGACACAAGCAACTGGGTCTCCAGCCGCCACTCCGGGTTTATTTGTTTACAAGCGGATTACGTCAGCTCCTCCCTCTCTTCCCTATCTCTGGACCCGCCTCCTGAACTCTTTTCCCGCCCCTTTCGGCTCCGAACCGGCTTGCGTCACAATGGTGCGATATTCGGATTGGCTGGAGTCGGCCATCACGCTCCAGCTACGCCACTTCCTTTTCGTGGCACTATAAAGGGTGCTGCACGGCGCTTGCATCTCTTCGCCTCTCGGAGCTGGAAATGCAGCTATTGAGATCTTCGAATGCTGCGGAGCTGGAGGCGGAGGCAGCTGGGGAGGTCCGAGCGATGTGACCAGGCCGCCATCGCTCGTCTCTTCCTCTCTCCTGCCGCCTCCTGTCTCGAAAATAACTTTTTTAGTCTAAAGAAAGAAAGACAAAAGTAGTCGTCCGCCCCTCACGCCCTCTCTTCCTCTCAGCCTTCCGCCCGGTGAGGAAGCCCGGGGTGGCTGCTCCGCCGTCGGGGCCGCGCCGCCGAGCCCCAGCCGCCCCGGGCCGCCCCCGCACGCCGCCCCCATGCATCCCTTCTACACCCGGGCCGCCACCATGATAGGCGAGATCGCCGCCGCCGTGTCCTTCATCTCCAAGTTTCTCCGCACCAAGGGGCTCACGAGCGAGCGACAGCTGCAGACCTTCAGCCAGAGCCTGCAGGAGCTGCTGGCAGGTGAGCAGGGCGAGGGCGTCGGAGGGACGCGGCGTTGTTTCTCTGTTCTTCTTTTCTTCTATAGAACATTATAAACATCACTGGTTCCCAGAAAAGCCATGCAAGGGATCGGGTTACCGTTGTATTCGCATCAACCATAAAATGGATCCTCTGATTGGACAGGCAGCACAGCGGATTGGACTGAGCAGTCAGGAGCTGTTCAGGCTTCTCCCAAGTGAACTCACACTCTGGGTTGACCCCTATGAAGTGTCCTACAGAATTGGAGAGGATGGCTCCATCTGTGTGCTGTATGAAGCCTCACCAGCAGGAGGTAGCACTCAAAACAGCACCAACGTGCAAATGGTAGACAGCCGAATCAGCTGTAAGGAGGAACTTCTCTTGGGCAGAACGAGCCCTTCCAAAAACTACAATATGATGACTGTATCAGGTTAAGATATAGTCTGTGGATGGATCATCTGATGATGATGGATAAATTTGATTTTTGCTTTGGGTGGGCTCCTCTTGGGGATGGATTATGGAATTTAAACCATGTCACAGCTGTGAAGATCTGGCACAAGATAGAATGGTAAAAAAAAAAAAAATTTTAAGTGACAGTGCCATAGTTTGGACAGTACCTTTCAATGATTAATTTTAATAGCCTGTGAGTCCAAGTAAATGATCACTTTATTTGCTAGGGAGGGAAGTCCTAGGGTGGTTTCAGTTTCTCCCAGACATACCTAAATTTTTACATCAATCCTTTTAAAGAAAATCTGTATTTCAAAGAATCTTTCTCTGCAGTAAATCTCGCAGGGGAATTTGCACTATTACACTTGAAAGTTGTTATTGTTAACCTTTTCGGCAGCTTTTAATAGGAAAGTTAAACGTTTTAAACATGGTAGTACTGGAAATTTTACAAGACTTTTACCTAGCACTTAAATATGTATAAATGTACATAAAGACAAACTAGTAAGCATGACCTGGGGAAATGGTCAGACCTTGTATTGTGTTTTTGGCCTTGAAAGTAGCAAGTGACCAGAATCTGCCATGGCAACAGGCTTTAAAAAAGACCCTTAAAAAGACACTGTCTCAACTGTGGTGTTAGCACCAGCCAGCTCTCTGTACATTTGCTAGCTTGTAGTTTTCTAAGACTGAGTAAACTTCTTATTTTTAGAAAGTGGAGGTCTGGTTTGTAACTTTCCTTGTACTTAATTGGGTAAAAGTCTTTTCCACAAACCACCATCTATTTTGTGAACTTTGTTAGTCATCTTTTATTTGGTAAATTATGAACTGGTGTAAATTTGTACAGTTCATGTATATTGATTGTGGCAAAGTTGTACAGATTTCTATATTTTGGATGAGAAATTTTTCTTCTCTCTATAATAAATCGTTTCTTATCTTGGCATTTTAATCAATCTCTTGTCATGATTATAGAGGTTTAGCTAAAAGTATTTTTTCTTAGAAGACAGGTTCTATAAACTGAATCTCTGTTGCACACTGGTCATGCTGGAAAAACATTTGATGAGGAATGAAGATGCTCTGTATATACATGTTTAGGTTTTACAGGAAACACAGGAGTAGCATGTTTTAAAAATTTCTAAAGTCAAAACATGGACACATTCACAGGCTAATGATCTCATGAAATAAGGATAAGAGACCACGGTAGCATCTACCAAAAATGTGATACTCAAAGGATTACATTTCATTGCTTCCCTGTTGAAGTGAAGATATAAATGTTCCATTCTGACCCACCTTTGAAAAACAATTACTTTGCCCCATGGATTCTTTGTTCAATTAGAAATTTCCCCGGGGCAGGTGACCCATAGTCTTAAAGAACAGGCTAAACACCACAGAGAGATTGGTTGCTTTTTGCTTTTCATCACCTGCAAGATGTACATAAAAATCACATAAGCTGGAATTCAACAAAAGGTATGTTTATGAACTTTTATTCTCAAAAGTTGAAATGCTGACTTTCTCGATTCCTCATTTTCAGACTTTTATTTCAGATAAATACTAAAAACCTAAGTGAACCTTGATAATGCTGTAGTGTAGATTACTTCACTACCCCATATAATAGAAGGACTTGCTGTTTAGTTGTAGAGGATAACAGCGTTTTTCAGTGGAAATTGAAAGTGGAAAAATTGAATTTTGCTCTACACAGTTAACATATAGTGGCCTTTTTTTGGTATATATGTAAACATGTTGACACTGGAAATACGCAGTCTGAAATAAAATTAGTAATTACTTGAAATTAGTAATCTCAAATAACTTTTAAGAAGTTATTTCTACACCCAGGAATAAATTATTCTGATTTTGTAGACAACACAGGAATAGGCCACTGAATATGCAGGTATTTAGAGTACAAATGTCTGTGGATATTATTGGCACACCATTCTCGAGAGTTAGAATTCGTAGACCCGCAACACATGGACTACCCTTGCCAATTGTTATGGTTTTATTTTTAAACCTATTCTGTGAAAAAGCTCCTCGGTATTTCAAACTTGAATTACAATAAAAACACCAGGTAGGGTTGTTTTTAAATGGGTCTCACCCCAGTGCTGACTACTGTTGTTTACCAACTACATTTCATCTGGTAACTCCATTGAAACTAAGTACCTCAACCATTTTTTTTTTTTATCATAAAGCCTTTTTTCAAATGGAAAGTTGTTTTTGAAGATCTTGACATCAGACTTTTTCAATCTTTGAAAATGATGGAAACAGTTAATAAAAATGTTTATTTTAGAATTCAGGTGATGTCTGGCTTGTGAGGAGCTGTTTATAAGTTTGTCTTTGAAAAAGGCTTGCACACATCACTCTGAGACCAGCTGTTTCCTGTGACTTTAACCTTACCTTCCCCAGACAATTGAGCTGAACCTGTATCTGCGGTACAGTAGCTGTTTGTGATGTATTTCTTGTTCACTGTTTCTGGGGAATGTTTTGAAATATTTTATTATAAATCCTTTTAAGATAGGATGACTACTTTCAAAATTATTGTTGCCTTTGGCACCAGGAATTCATAGTTGTGATTGGCAGTAAGTTTGAGGAGTGTTACTTTCTAAGTTTTAACAGGTAGTTTTGAAATTATTTCCTTTTTTCCAAATTTAAGTAGTGCCTCCCTCTGTAATGTTGAAACAAGGCTTCAAGTGGATTGTATAGCAAGAGTTACCCTGGTTCATGCAGGATAATGCGGCTGTTATCTTTGTCATCTGGAATGGGAATCTCATGTCTTTATCCTTATGTGCAATATTTCTATAATAATAGACTGGAAAGGCCACCAGAAAGTGGCTTTCAGGTACATTGCACAAATAGTTTCCTTAAGTCATTATAACTCACACATTGCAAGTAATTAATTTTGTTTTGTATAGGTGTTGCAGTTTATGAAATTGGCCTTCAAGTTAAAAGGAAGGAAGCCGTATTCCCGATGGCTAGTGTTTAATGACTACAGGTTTCCAGGCTCCCTTTAATCTTGGGAGCAAATAAATCTACTATTGGACTTCTCCCTGCGTGACTTTTAACATTTCTGATACTCTCTCTTCTTCCTCTTTACAGAAGAGAGGTATGATAACTGAAGTTGTACTTTGCATATTGAAGTTTAAAGATACTTCCTCTCCCCTTTTCACCCCTATTTCAAATGATGTGATAAAATCCTCTTGATAGGCTATATGGAGAACATTTGTCAATAGTTTTATCTATGCATGGAAGTCTTCAAAAAGTATATCTTGGATTGTCTAAAACTGAATAGATTTCTTATTTATCTGAAGGTATACAGACTGCCAACATTTTAGACTTATCTCTCAGTCTCTGCCACTGAACTTTTATATATGGCTGCTATCAAAATATAACCGGTTTATTTTCATATTTGGAACTAATATAACAGTATCACAAAATCTTTTACAGTAAGATAGTTTGTAATACCAGCCGACCCAGCTGCTTAACTGAGTCCTTAAATCATTTAATATATGGGACTGTAAATAGAGAAATCTGTACATTATGAGATCTGATTTCTGGTTATGCCTATAGATCTTTATTTTCTTTATCCCTATAGATCATTTTCTTCTGATGTTAAGTGTTATATTTTTGAAATGCTCCTAAACAAGTAAGCCTTAGATTGTATTAATCCTGAGGATTGATACCATTTCCTCAACACTTTGTGGAGTATGATTGACACCAGTTTTTTTTTGACTGCAGGTTTAACTTGGCTTATCACTTTTCGTATTGCTCAGTATGTCCAAGATAGGAATAAAAAAATGTAGTTCAACTTCTGACTGTTATTTATGAGCCTTTTCATGG